GGCGTTCAGGCCCCAGTGGGAGACCTTCCCACCCTTCCCAGTGGTTTCCACCCCGCGAATTGCAGATTATCTCCCGAATCCCAGGGATTTAGCGGTCGAGTGAGCGGAGGTGGAGCGGGGCTCCGAGCGCCGCTCCGGGCAGGGGGCAGGTTCCCGGAGCTCTCGCCCCATCGGGGCAGAGAGTACTGACCGCGCTGCGGGACGCGGCTGGCAAGGCCCTGGCCCTGCAGGGGCGCGGACGCCAGCGTTTAGCTCAGCCCTGGGCTAGGAGTGGAGACGCAGCCCCGCCGCGTGCTCCGGCAGGGGACCCGGGTGGGGACGGGGGCGGAGGAGCCTGGGGGCAGGGAAGGGGACAAAGAGCCGCCCTGCTGCGGGGAAGAGCGACCCCCATGTCACAGTCCTATTGTTCGCTGTGTCTCCGACTGCCCTGAACTCTGGTGCCCCCGGGAGGGAGAAGGGGCGCCGTCGCCCGGATCGTGGGTATTTGTTTATCTGGGGAGAGGGAAGAGGACCGGGGACGCGGGCCGGGGAGGGGGCTCGACTGCTATTTTCGCGCGTCGCCTTTAAGGGAAGCCCGGCCCTACCTTTCCCACCGTCCCCCTCCCCGCAGCCGTACCTGCATTTTAAAAGCGCCCTGTAGCCCTGGGATTGGCTAAGGCCGCGTCCTCCGGGCGCAGAAACTTGAACCGCCGGGAGCCGGCCGCGGGCGGGGGTCGGAAACCCCGCGGATGGACCGTACCACCGCCGCAGCTTCCCCCGCGCGCGCCCCGCCCCTCCCGCACACCCCCGGAGCGGCCCAATCGCCCGGCCGGGAGGGCGGGACCGCGGCCGGAACGCGCCTCTGAGAGGGCACTGGACGGGCGGGCGCACCGCGCAGGGGGACGGCGGGGGCCGCGCCTCTGCTCCCCAGTCGCCCTCGGGGGCGGGGCCGGGCCTCGGAGACCCGCCCACTCTCCGCCCGGGGTGGGCGGGGCGGCGGGGGCTCCGGGAGCTGGGCCGGGGGCGGGCCTCCGCCTGCTTCTCCAGAACCCTGAGAGCGCCCGGCACCGCGGCCGCCGACGCAGCAGCCGCCTCCGCTCGTCAACCCCGAGGCGCGCGGGCTCCCGGGCGGCCCCGGCGGGCGCGGCGAGAGGACGCGCCAGGCGGCGCGGGGCGGGCCGCACGCGCCCCCGGCCGCCCCCCGCCCGCGCGCGGACCGGCCCAGCGGAGCCCCGGCGCGGGGAAGCGCCGGCCGGGCGAGGGCGAGGGCGATGCCGCGGTGACGGCCCCGCCATGGCTAAGCCCGCGGCGACGGCGGCGGCGGCGTCGGAGGAGCTGAGCCAGGTGCCGGACGAGGAGCTGCTGCGCTGGAGCAAGGAGGAGCTGGCGCGGCGGCTGCGGCGCGCCGAGGGCGAGAAGGTGGGCCTCATGCTGGAGCACGGCGGCCTGATGCGCGACGTGAACCGGCGGCTGCAGCAGCACCTGCTGGAGATCCGCGGCCTCAAGGACGTGAACCAGCGGCTGCAGGACGACAACCAGGAGCTGCGCGAGCTCTGCTGCTTCCTCGACGACGACCGGCAGAAGGGGCGCAAGCTGGCGCGCGAGTGGCAGCGCTTCGGGCGCCACGCGGCCGGCGCCGTGTGGCACGAGGTGGCCCGCTCGCAGCAGAAGCTGCGCGAGCTCGAGGCGCGCCAGGAGGCCCTGCTGCGCGAGAACCTGGAGCTCAAGGAGCTGGTGCTGCTGCTGGACGAGGAGCGCGCGGCACTGGCGGCGACGGGGGCCGCAAGCGGTGGCGGCGGCGGCGGGGGCGGCGCCGGCTCCCGCAGCTCCATCGACAGCCAGGCCAGCCTGAGCGGGCCGCTGTCGGGTGGCGCGCCCGGCGCGGGGGCCCGCGACGTGGGCGACGGCAGCAGTACGTCCAGCGCGGGCAGCGGCGGCAGCCCCGACCACCACCACCACGTCCCACCCCCGCTGCTGCCCCCCGGGCCGCACAAGGCCCCCGACGGCAAGGCAGGAGCCACACGTCGGTCCCTGGACGACTTGTCGGCGCCGCCGCACCACCGCAGCATCCCCAACGGCCTGCACGGTAAGGACTACACGGGCCGGGCAGCGCGGGTCCTAATGTCCCCCTTCCTCTTGTGTCCTTCCAGATCCCTCATCCACCTACATCAGGCAACTGGAGAGCAAAGTGAGGCTGCTGGAGGGTGACAAGCTCCTCGCACAGGTAGGCCGGCTTCGGGTGGCGCTGCCTTGAGGCCGTCTAACCCCTCTCCTTCTCTCCCCTGCAGCAGGCAGGCTCCGGAGAGTTCCGCACGCTGCGGAAAGGCTTCTCGCCCTACCACTCGGAGTCCCAGCTTGCGTCCCTGCCGCCCTCCTACCAGGACTCCCTGCAGAACGTGAGTGTGCACCCCAAAAAAGCCCACATGTTGGTGAGCTGAGATGTGTGATTGCCTTCCCCAGGGCCCGGCCTGCCCCGCACCTGAGCTGCCCTCGCCCCCCTCTGCTGGCTACAGCCCTGCAGGACAGAAGCCCGAGGCTGTCGTGCATGCCATGAAGGTGAGGGCCACTACCCGCTCCCTCAGAAGTCCCTGCCCCTGACCCCGAGACCCGTTCCCTTCAGGTCCTGGAGGTACACGAGAATCTGGACCGGCAGCTCCAGGACAGCTGTGAGGAGGACCTGAGTGAGAAGGAGAAGGCCATCGTTCGCGAGATGTGCAACGTGAGGCTTCCAGGGGTGGGGGGCAGAGGCTTTCCCACCACTCACATCTCTCTCCTCTCCACAGGTGGTCTGGAGAAAGCTGGGAGATGCAGCCAGCTCCAAGCCCTCCATACGGCAGCACCTGTCTGGGAACCAGTTCAAGGGGCCTTTGTAGGGCCACTCTTCTGTGGACGTGGACTGGCCCTGCTGGGGGTCCCCAGGGGGAGTTTCAGGCCCCAGACACGGGCAGGACCTCCAGCCCAGCCCCTGTCTTCTTCCTCTGTGGTGAACTGTACATAGGACGCTGCCCGCCCTGGCCCAGCTGCCATGGGTCCGATGCACTGGCCCAAGCCGCCATCTCCCGCCTCATACACCAGCAACCTGGGAAGACGAGACGCTGCGACTGTTCCTGCAGCAGAGCGGCCCGGACGCCTCATTCCCCCTCTGGGCCCTGGGCTCCATGAGCAAGAGGCTGCAGGCTGCTTCTGAGATCCAGCCTGGGAACTGTCCAGGCTCCTCTGTCCTGCCTGGGATGGAGGGGCCACTCATCAAACCCTCTACTCCCCGGCTGCCACCCACACTGGACAGAGACCACCACTACCTGGGTCTTGACGCAGGTGGCACCACTTCTTGCCCAAATGCCGTGGCCTGGCCCCAGGCCCCCCAAGCACTGGGTCCCCGGCATGTGGACAAGGCCACTCACCACATCTGTGGCTGGCTGGAGGCTGCCCTGGGCCCTTCCTGTGACCCTCAGCCTTGGAGGTCAGGGTGCCCTCACACCTGGGGATCTGTGCTCAGCCACCCGATGCCCGCTGCTCCTTGCTTTTGGAGGTCATCCCCCTCCCCCCCAGTCTCTGCAATGTCCCCCTGCCACCCTGTCCAGGCTATGCCCTTCTTGGGCTCCTCCTGCCCCATGCCTGAGGCACGTCCCTTTTCGTGGTTTACATGACAGGCCAGTAACAGGAAGGGCCTGGGGAGAGTTTCTGGGCTGAGCCACATGTGATTTTCCTGATGGGCAGCACTGGGCCACAGCTGGGGCTCTGGTTGGCTGTGACCTCCCCCAGGGCCTGGCTGCATCTTGGGTCCCTGTGGACAGAGCTGTGTAGGCTGCAGATGAGAGTTCTGTTCTTTTTGGGAAGGAGCGTGTCTGGCCAGGTTCTGCCTTTAGTTTGTGGTGTGACCTTTAGCAGTTCACTCAGCCTGTCTGGGCTCTTGGTGGAAACAGGTCTCTGAGGTTCCTTTTCGGCCATGCTTATGGCTCCAGGTCATCCAGCGCCACAGGGCAGGGGTCCTCACTGAGGGGGCGTGAGCCAACAGCCGACGGCTGAGGGCGGGCCGGGTGGAGCTGAGTTCTGCTGCCTTGCAGTCGCTGCGGGTGGAGAGTTGCCTCCCCACTCTGAGCCCGTGTCCTCAGTAGTAAAATGGGCAGCATAAGGCCCTCCTCACAGGATTCTGGCATCAAGTGAGATCTTCAGTGTAAATGACCATGTATAAACTGTAAAGTGCAATAGAAAACTGTGTGTGTGAGGAAAGTAAGGCCTAGAGGGGGTGATGTGTGGCACATGACAGGGATTTTGATCCCACAGCTGCAGCACGGGGACAGGCCGCTTCCCCACATCCGCTCATGCCACTGTAAGCAGCCCTAGCTCTTGGGTCCAGGACCTCACCAGGTCCTCGTCAGACTCCTGTGCTCTTCCAGGGGCTGCTCAGCCCCACCTGAAGAGCCCAGAGAGGCTGTCTTCCTACCCAGCAGGTCTCATGCAGGCCCAGGGCTGGGGATGCAGGCAAGAGGAGGGAGATGGCCGCCCTGTCCCTCTCCCTAGCTGGCGGCTCTATTCTGAGCAGTTCTTGCTGCCCGTTTGCTCTCAGGGGAAAGGCTCACGCCCCCCATCTTAGCCCCAGGGGGGTAAGTGGGTGCTGGTGATGGGATGGTGTGGCGCTCCTGCCGTGGGTGTTGCCAGGAGGCTCTTTGGGAAGGAGTGTCGCCCGGTCAGGTGGTGCGCTCCCGGTCACTAGGGGTGTACACGTGAAGTTGGGTGAACACCTGCTGCTCATGGTACCCAGTGATTCTTGCCCGAGTGGGCAGCTGAGCAGAGGCCCCTCTGGGTCTTGCAGTCCAAAGAACCGCAGAGTAGCCCAAGGGCTGTGGGTCCATTTTGAGTGGCAGCCAAGTCTGGGAGCCCGTGTGCATCATGTTTGGGTCAGGTTGGCGTGGCCACCACTGAAATAAGCAATAAGTACGGGCTCCTGGTACCTGCGGATCTCCTGCAAACAGGCCCAGAGAACAGCCTTGAAGCCACCTTTCCCCTCAAGGGGACTGACCCTGTCTTTAATGCTGCAGTGGCATCCAGGGATCAGTGGAACATTGCTTTGAGAACCCTCCTGCTGTTACGGAGGCAGCACAAAGCTGGTGACCCCTGAGCCAACACGGCACTGGGATGGCTTTCTAGGACAGAACCCTGTCGGCGACTGTCACATCTCAAACTAATAGCTGATTTTAAAAGCCAGCAGCAGCGACGCCATGTACCTGAGTACAGGTGGCAGTTGCAGAGCCGTGGGCTGTAGAAGGTCAGATGGGGCTTCCCACAGGGGAAATCTGGGCATGCTGTAGCTCAGGGTGACTCCCAGCTCCGTCACTAGCAGGGCGACCCCCTTCCTTCTGGAGCCTTAGCTCTGAAAGCCCCCAGTGGGGGTGCCCTTTCAGATGCCCCCTTTCCATTTCAAAGGCTCTGACTCTTGATCTTGAAGCCGGACGCGGCACTGGCACTCGGCTTCAGTTTCCACTGTGACAGATGGAGGTCTCCTTTCGCCCCAGCCCAGGTGGCCAAGCCCATCCTGGCCTCAGAACATGCTGAGCACATTTTGTAGGGTGGCACCTTTTTATCCAAGTTACTAGCTACACATCAGTGTTTAAAGAGAAAAAAGTGACCTTTCATTTTTTTTTTCTTGAAACTTGAGGAAACAAGATACATACTACTGATTTTTTTTTTTTCTTAAAACTAAATGCATGACTGCAGAGCGGTAGAGGTGTATATTTTTCATACTGTGGGGCAAAGTATTTGTGCTGCTTTTTGGAGATGGACTGGAACGTCTGGTTTCTGTCCCCGGGCCCGGCAGCTACGTCTATTTTCTGTAGAAGGTGCCACAGTGAGACCTGGAGCCACCCCTTCCTGCCCTGGCGCCGTTTAGAGCTGGGAGCCCGTGGACTCCCGGCCTGTTTCTACCTTCTATTCAACCACTCTGACGTGGGGAGACAAGAAGAAATAGAACTTTTTGATAGTGTGGTAAAAACATTGATTTGAACTATTTTAGTAAAAGGAGTAACAAACAAGATTGTGATAGTGTCTACTTTGAGCTAGATAAATAAAGGCCTCTTTGTGAGCCTCCTGGCTGGGTGCTCAGTGCTTGTTTCTGTCGTGGGTGGCAGGGTCAGCAGGCAGAGACAGGGCCAAGGCCCCTCAAGCACCGCAGATGGGGGCTCAGTCGGGGCCCCTTCCACAGACAGAGCCGTGGCCCCTCAAGGTGGACAGTGAGGCCGCTGCTCCTCCAGCTGCCTCTGTCTCATCACAGGCCAGAAGTGGAAAGGGTTTCAAATCCAAGCCCCCGGGTTCCTGTGTGCGTTCTACGCAGCAAGGCTTCAAAGTTTCAAACTGGTTTGGAACTCAACCAGGTCCTCCAAAGGAAACCAAGGCAGGCACAGGATGGGGGCAGGCTGGCTTGGCAGGCAGCTGTGCGGATCCACCCAGAGTGCCTTGGGAGGCAGTGGGGTTGGCTGTGGCTGCTGTGAGCTGCAGCCAGGCCTCTCCCGCGTCCCCAGGGTCTGGAAGGAGGGCCTCTGCACATTTTATAAGCCACAGACTGCGAAGGCCTGGAGCCCCACCTTCCACCCATAACAAAGAAAGGGATAGTTTCAGAACTGCTTTTATTTGGATAACTGACTGAAGGAGTCTCATTTGTAACCAAGATGGAATTCACAGTATGTTGTTACATTCACACTTAAAAAATATATCTCTATGTACAGGAATTTGCAAAGAGATGTAAACATACATTAATTTCCAAGTACATTTCTCCCCTTCTCCCTGGAGGAAAAAAAAAAAGCCATCCAATGAGGCAACCCCTTCAAAATAATTTTAATACAAAGGATGCAAACATCTATAAATGAAAAATGTGGTTCTTCTGCCCCTTCTGGGTGTCATGGGAGAGAATGTCACCGAATGAAAATGACAACAGCTTGGCTTCAGATGGAATTGGACTATTTAAAATTGAGTTTCCAGGAAAAATAGGCACTGATTTCTAGAAGGAAATTAACTCCTTACCGAAGCTATTTATTGAGCCAATATGGCTGGTTAACGTCCTCACTAGTATAAAGTAACCCAGTGCAGGACTCTCAGACATTAGCTGAACCAAGTGTACACAGTCAGACTGCAAGGGCACTGATGAGGCTACTCTGAAAGCTGGTTGTCCCCGTCCTCTAGGTGTGAGGACCACTCTGATTTTATCCCAGGGGCCCGGTCCATTCTTCCCATACTGCAACTGTCGTGCATTATACAAGGTACCCTGCTGCTTACCCACTTCAACTACTCTGCAAGTCGATTAGAAAATCTTGTTAAAAAAACAAAGAGGGAAAAAAGGCTCACGTTATCTCATCCAGGCTGCCCGCCCCAGCCCCCCAACTGGAGGCATGCCGGGTGGGGGAATGGGCGGGGGCACAGGAGGCTGTCCTCCAGGGGGGACGGCAGGAGGTGGGTAGCTGGCTGGCGGCAGGCCCAACCCTGGAGGAGGATGAGGGGGGACTGCGTGGGTAGGCGGGAGGCGTGGGGGTGGGGGTGGGAAGTTGGGGTTGTAGGTGGGTGGGGGTGGGGGGTAGCCAGGAGTAGGGGGTGGGATGGCAGGTGGGGGGAAGGAGGCTGGGGGAGGAGGCACAGGTGGCGGGGGCGGGTTGGGCGGGTAGACATGGGGGTGGTAGGGCAGGTGTGCAGGTGGGCCGTAGGCGGGGGGCAGGGCACCGTAGGAGGGTCCCTCGGTCTTCATCATGGACTGCAGGCTCTGGTAGCCCTCTCCAGACATGTAGGAGCTGGTGGTGGACATCCCGGTCATGTAGCTGGAGGGGGGTGGGGGCGGGGGCCGGTGTGGCAGCGGCGGTGGCTGGTGCACAGGGGCCGGGTGGGCCGGAGGGGGAATCTGGACTTTGGGGAGGTCAGTGGCATCCACAGGGCCCGGCGGCTCAGCCTCACCTAAGGCAGCAGCGAGGGGAGGCTTCCGGTCTGCAGGAGAGAGACGCATCAGTGCCCGGCCTCCGCCAGCAATGGTTGCTTTTTCAGTGCCTCCTGGCCCTTCAGGGCCATCTTTACAGAGGAGCAGGGAGCAGCTGCCCGCCTCCTCTGTGGCCCAACGCATGGGCCCATGCCCCATGTCCTGATGCCACCAGATGTCTCCCCACCATCTGTCAAGAAGGCCCTCCACCCTGTCTGCGACGACCTGGGGTTTTCCCTCCCTCAGCCCTGACCACACCACCTACAGGCAGTCTCGGCAGCACCCGAAGCCCCCTTGTGCCCTGGCCCCAGCCCCCTCTTCCTAGTGCAAAACGTGTGGGGGCTCCTCTGTTTTTCTGCCTTCAGAAACTGACCCCAGGGGTCAGGGCCACACTGAACTCCTGTCTGCAGCAGTGGCATTTTGCAGAAAACCTCAGAGTTAGTCAAATGAATGTGATGGCACTTAAAACAATTCTGTACAAGTCTCTGACATTCCCGGTGTACCCATCGAAGCAGCAATTCAGGTTCTATTCTACTCAAGAGAGGCTACATCAAACCCCACTGTGTGCTCTCAGATAGCAGCCTCCTTGAGAGGAGTGTGTGCATGTGTGTGCGTGTGCGTGCTGCGTGCGTGCTGCATGTCTGTGCGTGCTGCGTGTGTGTGCGTGCTGCGTGTGCAGCAGGGACAGGCAGCACTAGGTGTTGAGCACGCCCAAGATACTCGTGCTCAGAACCAGCCTCAGGCCCCTCCCACAGCGCCTCCCAACCCATGAGCCCTCACGCCCCCTTCTGCCAAAGCCTTATTTAACATGTTTTGGCCTGTGATCCCGGGTCACCGTCAGACCACTGGAAAATGACATCGCAACACCCCACCACAGGTAGCCAAACACACAGAATGAGTGTCCTTTCCCAAGGCAGCCCAGGAGACAGACCACAGGAGCAACATTTCTGGTTCCAGAGAACATAGAGAGGACAAAGCCACGAAGATGCTTCTGGTTCCCCAGGCACTTGGGTTAGGCAAGGCACAGCACGACATCCTGGTTGGGTAGACGTGGCCATTGGCACACAACCCGTTTGATCTTGCCAAAGCGAGCATGAGCAGGATTTCATCAGGTCGGTAACAGGTGTGCCACTGGTGTGCCACATCAGCACCCCGCCAGCCTACCGGGTAGGAAGGTCATATGTGCCTGGCCTTAGATAACTGGCTTTGGCTCCAGGTCAGGGCCAGATGCCCTGTGGTTCTAGGAGCTGACTAAAAAAGAGGTGCAGAAAAGTGCTGACACCCTTCAATGCCTCCTGTGTGTCACTCCACAGCCACCTGGGCCCACAGGCCTGCTCCTCCACCTTGCAGAAATCAACTTTTCCAACACTCGACCCTGTAGCCTGAATCTTCAAGTCACCAGTGTGCCTGCCCTTGTGCTGTGTGACTGAGCTGGAACAGCAAGTGGGGGTCTCTCCTGGGCACCCCATTCCCTCTCTGTACACTTGCTCCTGACCAAGTCCCACACACTGCCACCAAACTGCTCCCTAAACATCACTGCTGACCTGAATGCCTCTTCCCATGGCCTAGGGCCTCCCAGGAAGCGTACTTCCCTCCCTTCCTCACGGCCCAGCTTTACTGCGCCTCCCAGGCCCTGCTCTCTTCAGCCATGGCCTCCTGGCAGTGTATCTGGCACCCAGGTCCCACTCAAGTCCCAGGCCTACTCCTGGCTATCTGTAATGGGGGAGGGAGCAGAGCTCTGAGGCCTCCACAGCAGCTACTCAGTGCCCTGGAGGTAGCAGCACCCCTGTGGCTGCCCCAGGCTCCCCAGATAAACCACCCATCTCCTCAGTGAAGGCACAGCCCCAGGCTCGGACCAGGGGAACTGCACTTGGCGAGGAGGTGCTCCATAAATGCTTCATGAGCAACCACAGGCATTTAAGTAAGGTTCATATTGAATTGGGGGTTTTGGGATTTGGCCCCAAAGTGGAAAATGACGCCTCTGTTCTCCCAAAGCACAAACACTATCATGATTGAGTAGGAACAGAAATGTAATCTGTGGCACATCTGTTACGGGCACACAGTGCTGTCAGCCCCAGTGTGAGCCACGTGCACCGACCAACAGTGAGTGTAGCAGGCTGGAGGAGCTGCTGACAGAGGCTTGGAAGCCTCCGGAGTATCGACCACCTTTTGGAGAGCAAGCACAGGTCACTCTGGCCTTCTCTAGCGCATCACCTTCTGAAATGGTGCCACAGGTAAAGAATGCCATCTACTTTACAGCTTTTCTCCTCTATTGCCAGCGGTATCAGAGAGGCTTTCCAGCTTACCATGTACTACTTGTTGAGAACTTTTCACTCTTTCATTTACTCTCTGTACAATTGCTTATTCTTCAGAATGCACTAAGACGACACACTGCCAATAGGAAGCAGGTGTAGGGGCGGCCGGAGCCTAGTAGCCACAGTAACCCTGCCTCTATCTCAGAAGGCGGGGTTTGGCTTTCTTTCCTAAAACTGATTCTAATACAATGTGTAGTTTAGCATTTCTGGATGTGAGAGGTCGGAAAATATTCAGATATACTTAACAATTTACAACATTCTCAAAATACCTGGTCAAAATCAGAACTTTGAGACACGGTCTCCCTCTCACCCAGGCTGGAGTACGGTGGTGCAATCATAGCTCACTGCAGCCTTGACTGCCCAGGGCTCAAATGATCTTCCCATCTCAGACTCCTAAGTAGTTGGGACTACAGGTGTGTGCTACCACACCTGGCTAATTTTTTAGACAGGGTCTCACTTTGTTGCCCAGGCTGACCTCGAACTCCTGGGGTCAGGTGATTCTCCTGCCTCCGCCTCCCAAAGTGCTGGGATCAAAAACACAAGCCATTGTGCCCAGCCCAAGAACAATTTTGCAAAGATTCCTGCCTGTGGCTGACATTGTCAATCTGGGCCCCAGTCTCCCTTTTCTAAGTTCCCAGGACCTGCTGCGTCCAACATTCAGAGGCGATGTGCACAGCTGGCCAAGCTGCTTCAGCAGATGCTTACCTGGAGGTGGGTGGGCTGGAGGCAACGGTGGATGAGTGGTCTCAATTTTGGGGATTTTAGGTGGTGGTGGTTCTACAAAGAAAAAGCAGATTAGAAAACCACTCATACTTCTTCACATGAATAAGCATGTCATAAAGAAAAATGTACTGGCAGAGATTTCTTTGGGAGAAAAACAACAGAGATGACCAAGGCTTTAAGGGAACTTGAAGAAGGTTTCAGCTAAACCATTATGCATGAATCCTGTTAACAAATTAAATGCCACCTCCCTCCAAAAGACCTGCGAGCTTCCCACAGGCAGCCCATTTTCCATGTCTACCTAAGTTTCCTTGCTGACCACTTCACTCAAGTCCTTCCGACCATGTGAGACCAGCAGAGCAACGTCTTCATGAGCATGTATGACCTATCTGGAGTCCTCCCTGGTACAGAGGACACAAAGAAGGGTCCAGAGTAGCAACATCATGTCACTGAGTCCCCTGAGGGTTCCACAAGAGAATCTCTATCTTTTCATTCTTAGACATAGTTTATTCTCTCTTTCCCAAATACTGACTTCCAGTTGGCAGCATGTCAGAAGCAGCACATTAACTGGAGTCAGCAGAGCTCTGGAGGTTGACACACTGATGGCAGGAAGAATGTGCCGCTCACAAAAGCCCAGCAGTCAGGACCCCTTGAGGTGGAGGAAACAGCCCACCCTTCCGGGGTCAGGCAGCGGCACGCAGCCAGAATCCACAATGACAGCACTAGGTCTCCAAGGCAGCCCAAGGGAAGTCCAATCTCATCCGTTTAAGAAGGCAGCGTGCACATCACAACTGAAAAAGAACCCTATTTTTCTGTTTGCATGCTGAGGCTTTTTCTTCCTGAAATGTACTTTCTTCTGGCTTGTACACCACTCAGATCTGAGTCTCCTCTGCCATCACTGGCCTCTTTCTCTGGATTTCCTCCATCTCAAATACAGGCTCAATTTAAGTTCCAGGGACTTCCTCTCTCTTCACCCTCTTCCTCAGAGTCCAAAGCCCCTCTCTAAGTGGACAACTACAAACCTACATTTCTAGCGTCCATCTTGCCACCAAAACCATGGCCCATCCCTAGACCCACCAATCAGCACCTCACACTCTACCTTTTGCCTCTGTATCCTATAACTGCTATTACTCTCACCTCAGGGACCCACCTCCTGCCTTTTTCCACAGCTGGTAATAGTTAGCTAAAGCCGTCTACATCAGGGCTGTCCAACAGCAATATAACTGAGAGCCACATATCTACAATTTTAAACTTTCCAGGAGCCATTTTATTTTTTGAGACAGGGTCTCGCTCTGTCACCCAGGCTGGAGTGTAGTAATGTAATCATGGCTCACTGCAGCTTCAACCAACCAGGCTCAAGTGATCTTGCTGCCTGAGTCTCCCAAGTAGCTGGGACCATAGGTGTGGCGCCACCACGCCGAGCTGATTTTTAAGTTTTGTGTAGTGATGGGGTCACCCTATGTGGCCCAGTCTGGCCTGGAACTCCTGGGCTCAAAGCATGCCTTGGCCTCCCAAAGTGCTGGGATTACAAGTGTGCCAGGAACCACTTTAACAAGAAAAAGGAGCACTCCAGCCTGCATTAACAGAGCAAGACTCTGGAAATAAAAGGAAAAAGGATAAAATTTATTTAACCCGATAGATCGAAAATTTTATTTCAACATGTAACCAATATAAAGCTTTACTAATGAGATGTCTTACGTTCTCCTTTCTTGGAAATCTCTGTGTATTTTGCATTGTCAGTGCTTCAGAATTTGACCCAGTCACATTTCGAGTGCTTGCAGCCCTCTGCAGCCAGTAGCCTTCGGCATGGCACAGTGCAGCTGAGTTCCTCTATAAAGCTTCCTCCGGATCTGCCCTTCCTGCCCCGCAGCCAGCATGCTGAGGCCACCATGTTTCCCATGAGTGCCAGCAAGATTCTCCCCATTCCTAACCACTTGCCCTATTTACTGCTGCCAGGGGACTCCTTCTCAAATGAATTTAGACTCTGCCATTCCCCTGCTAAATCTCCAATGGCTTCCCTTGCCTCTGCCAAACTCACAGTCCTCCAGGTAAACTCTGTGATCTGGTCCTAACCCACATTTTAGATCCTATCAGAAGCTATTGCCTTTCAATTCATCACATTCCAGAAAGACTCCTCTCCATTTCCCCTGATTCTCAATTCCTTTGCTCACTTGCGTACTTCCAACTTATTGCTCCATCCTCCCCCTCTGCTCTCGCTGCTCAAATGCAACTCTTCCTTCAAGGTCATATATAGTTTGTTTCCTGCCTCTGACAGACCTGCACGTCAACTCAATTGCATTTCATGTGGCATGGAGTGTAGCCCGTTCTTGTGTCTAACATTTAATGTCGGTCAATTTGAAGCTAATTAAAAAATTCACCTGTAGGCTGGGCACGGTGGCTCATGCCTGTAATCGCAGCACTTTGGGAGGCTGGGGCGAGCAGATCACCTGAGGTCGGGAGTTTGACACCTGCCTGACCAACATGGAGAAACCCTGTCTCTACTAAAAATACAAAATTAGCCAGGCCTGGTGGTGCATGCCTGTAATCCCAGCTACTCGGGAGGCTGAGGCAGGAGAATTGCTTGAACCCAGGAGGCGGAGGTTGTGGTGAGTTAAGATTGCACCGCTGCACTCCAGCCTGGGCAACAAGAGTGAAACTCTGTCTCAAAAAAAAAAAAAAAATTCACCTGTACTGAACTCATCATTCCCTCAAATATACTGGAAAAAAAAAAAAAGTAGCTCTATCATAACTGGAAGATTTCACAGCAGTTTAATGAATGGAACTAAGAACCGAGAACATGGTTCTAAGAACCAGGAACTACTGGAACTAAGAACCAAGTAACAAAGAAAGACAAATGAGTCAATAGGGTCTGTGCCTTCAAAGAGTTCAGTATGATAGGTGGACTGACCCTGTGACAAAACATTTCTAACTTTCTGTTTTGTAATTGTTCCAATTTTGCTCACTCCTTCTGTTTATTTCCAATATTGACATGAACTAACTTTGGGTTCTAGACATGTGACAGCACCTCAACCCAAGTGTGTTTCAAAGAGGCCTTGCCTGCAAGGGCAGCTGGGCTGGGCCGGGCTGGTGCTGTCCGGGCAGCACACCACCCCCTACTGCCCCCCCGCATCTGCTGTGGCTTGGTGCTTGGGAGAGGACTCCTGCTGCTGTGATGGGGGTAAATAGTCTCTAAAAATAAAATTGCAGCAACAGTTCTCCTACAGCCATAATTATACTTTTATATATGTTACTGAGTACATTTTTATTGCCAGTAATGTTTTCTGTACTGATAGCTTCGTAAGAGCACAATTTTAGAATCTATGATCAGGTGATGAACAGAAAGACAATGCTGATGGAAAAGTTTTGTATGAGCTCTAAAGTTAAGATTTAAGGCCAATTTAGATCTGAAAAGAAACAATGTTGGCTAAGAATTTAAAGTTTTGCATATAAACACATAAAACTAAAAAAACATCAGAACAGGAAATTACCTGCTGCTTTGTTCTCTTCTTTGGGAGAAACAACCTGTTACAAAAGAAAATACACAATTGTTAACTGGGATCCTGAGTATGATGAGAAAAAAATGGATTATCCAGGTACCACCAGAATCAGCGACGGCAGTCACTGTGAACAGCCTCGGACAAAAATTATTTCTAGCCTGAACTTTCAGGGCAAACCACGGCACCTACCAGATCATCATTTCTGCTCCCTTCCTCTTTCCATTTACCAAATAAGACAGAATGACTAGCTTTCCTGAATGGTGAGTTCTGAGTAAACACTAAGTTTCAGGACCACTTGGGTGCAGGAAACGGTCCACTGTTTGGGGTCAGGCAGCTGCACAGAAGCAGCATGCACAACGACACTGCTAGGACACGGCAACGACACCGACAGGCTTCAGAACCCTGGCAGGGATGAAACAGGCAGCAGGGCTGGAGCCGGGCAGAGAGCCCCCTCCTGGTTCTCAGAGGCAGCCTGTCCTTGGAGCACCTTTGTTTTCAGGCTCCCCACCGACAAGCAGTCGGACTGCGAGTTTCGGCGAACACCCCCTGCTTCCGGTGTTCCCTGTGCTCGCTTAGAAATGGGAACAGTGCTCAGGTGTTGCCGCCACCTGGAAAGCCTGCTCTACCCAGGGCCTGCTTTAGCCCACTCACCACGGCTCGCTTAACCTGTCGGGGAGAACTGGGCTGCGGAGAGGGTTTCTTGGGCTGTTGGGCTGGCTGCTGCTGCTGGGCTGGTTGCTGGGGGTCCTTCTGCTGGGGCTGGGATGGTTCGGAGCTTTGAGACGGCTGTGACTGCTGTACTTGCGGCACTTGTGGTGTAGGCTGAAGAGATGGGGGCTGTTGCAGCTGATGGGGGGTGTGATGAGGCATCTGTTGTTTTCCTTGTGAGTAAAGATCCAGGATTTGGTGGCAGATGTCTAAATGATAGCCAACAATTACATTTTACACAAATTGGTATTTTAAATAAAATTTTACCTGGATAAAGAATCAGTTATGATACCCCTACGAGGACCTAAGCATGAATCACATTTACAACTCACCCCATCTTCGTTGTGTGCAACACTGGTGTGTATTTTTAGTTTACCAAAAGTATGTGTTTGGACAAAGTGGAAACTATTAGATAATTTAATTAATGATGCTTCTGAAATATTGCTCACATATGTCTATCTGGGAAAATCCATTCTTGGGACTCAGGGTACACATGGAAGAATCATCTCAACATGGAACACCCTCACGAGAACGCTTAGCATGCCTGGTACCTTCCAAAACGTCGACCGGGACATCTTGAACAAACTGCTCCCACCATCTCCTATACATGGGTTTGGAGGTCCATTCTTGTATTTCAAATTTGCACAAACGTCCTGCGAGATACATCACTGCTACTGCTATGATCTCTGGTTCCCACTGCAGTGACAAGGTGGTGCAGAGACTAGTTCAACAAGAAAAAAAAAGGTTAGATAATATGATCTAATATTTATGATTAAACCAGTGCATGGAGATGCCATAACTAACCATTAATTTGCTTATTCTCCCCTAAATTTAATTAAAGTACTATAAATAAATAAACTCAAGTCTTTACTCTTCTAAAGGTACCCGACTAAGTTACTTTAACCATAGTTAGTAATTTCTCTATTCCTTAAAGAATCAGAAGAATTCTAGCACATCCAAAAATTGCTACACCAATGAAAATGACTTATGTTATTTAAACTGTTGAAATCCTAGCCACTCAACTGTTTCTTCAAATGAAATCTTATGGAGGAAGTCAAATGTAAGAGAAGCTTCACTGACTGCAGTGGGATGGGGCTGGCAGCAACTCCATTCACAGGCATTCTGTTTCCCACCACGGCCCCTCATTAGATCCCTGGCCTCTCAAAAGAGTGTTAAGGCTCTAAAACTATACCAGGAAGTATATTTTTGCAAAACCAAATGGGCTCTAAGTAATTAGTTTTCAAAATTCTCCAGTGTATTGTTTTGGACTTATGTTTCAGACTGGTGATAAAATTTCAGCACCTCACAACACCATGACACGGCAGGGCAGAAGGAAACCCTCTGCCGGGAAGCAGATGACCTGGACGTCAGCCCCAGCTTTGCCATTAACTGGCTCCTCAAGCCAGGGCAAGTCAGTTTCTTCTGACACAAAATGAGGGGTTTAGATGAAATGGTCCATAAAGTCTCTGCCTATTTTAAAATACTGTAATTAATCAACATTTGAACATGTATACCTGTCATTTACAAATGTCCATGCCATTTGAACCAACTTTTGAATTTTGTTTTTATCACCTAGAAATGGGGACAAAAAGGTAAATTAATAGCAATAGAAAAATTCACAGGCAGCATCAAGTATTTATTAAAAACCTACCACGTGTTCAGCACCACTCAAATACACAGCAAAGAGCTTTTGCGTGGGAAACAAGGATGAATGATGTGGGTCCACATCCTACCCCTTCTTCCTCCTCATGACCTACGCTGAACCACCATGTATGGAAAACCTGGCTCCAAGGCTAAGTTTATTAGTCCATTTAAAAAATTCTGCCTCATTTTCCTGCCTCTCCCATCACTTGGCAACTGGATGACAGAGCCTGTTTATACATAAAAGGAAACAGCATTAGCAGCTGCAATGCTGAATTGACTGAGCAAGCCATGCCCTTGGTATTTCACACATCAAACTTTGTTTTCCGCTTTTGAGAAGCGTAATTTGAGTGTCATCAAATTATAAAGACTTGATTTCAGAATGAAAAAATTCTTCTGAAAACTTTCTTCTTACCTTTGAGTTGCTTTGCATATTTTAGTAGGAACTGGTATGGATGTTCTACCTGTAAATCAAACTTGATGGTCTGCAGTAAGATTCTCTCCAGAACCATTACTTCCTCCTAAAAATCAATCACAAATGTTAGGACAGTAATTACAATTGCAGGTCTCAAGCAGCATTACAAAAGTGAGCTTTCCTGTCTATTTATTCTCTCTTCAAGTTATATTTTAGCAACTGCCTTTCCTTCCTTTCTCTCCCACTCAGACTTTTAACATGCTCAGAGACACTGATAAATTCTGAAAAGATCTCAAACAGGAAGACAAAGCAGAGGTGTAATGTAAAAAAAAATACTGAAAACAAAAGATCCTTAAAAATATTATTATTTTCAATACATACATGAGTCTCCCTTTACAAAACAGATCTTTACGTTATTGATAATTTGACTAAATTGTAATTTCTTTCAAGACCTCAAATTTTAAAAATGCAATCTTTTAGGAATTTTCATTGAAAACATTTTAAGCAAGAAAGAGTTTATGATAGCCAGCCTCATGAAAACTCAGAGATAAATTGTACCAGTGTGTGTGTATGTGTGTGTATATATACTCATGTACACATATAGTGTATTACGTGCAAATGGGGGCAAATCAATTTTGTGTTTAAATCTTTCATTTATTTGAAATAAATCATCCCAACAACACTTACTGAATAAATGATCATTTCCAATTTTAT